GCTAATTTTTGTATTTTATTAGAGACAGGGTTTCACCATATTGGCCAGGCTGGTCTGGAACTCCTGACCTTGTGATCTGCCCACCTCGGCCTCCCAAAGTGCTGGGATTACAGGCGTGAGCCACCACCCCCAGCCCCTGTTTTGTTTTTGTTTTGCTTGTTTCTTAGGGTTGTTTTTCTATTTATGGTAAAGGCATTGGCTTTCCATTTGTAGCATCAATAGAATATTTCCTGTTTACAATAACCTTATGTCATAGTAAATGGTAAAGGGATTTAAAGCAGTGGTTTTCAGCTGCCAGAGGCCTGAGAGAGTTTGGGCACACTCTGTGTGATCGGGCAGAAGGCCTGTGGGAAGTTTAGCTGAGGACAGGGCCAGGAAAGGTGATGGACAGTGGGGGTCTGTCCTGGTCACCAGGCCCCTGGGTCCTGCCCGCCTGCTTGGAGCTCCCCACCCATCACACATGATGCGGCCAAGCCCTCTGGGTATTGTGGGCAAATACCTTAGGAGAGAAGCTGATGAACTTTGTTTCTTGAAATGCACAGATTCCTTGGACGTCCCTGAGAGCTCAGTCATGAAAGTCAGCTTGGTTTTCTCCCCCTCATTTGGGTTCAGAATTTAAAGTCCACACACACGGGCAGTAAGATGACATAGATAAGGACATCATCACTCAGTTTCGGATGTTAAAATGTCTAGGTGGGTTAGGGGTGATTTGAGATCACACAACCTTGTGCCACAAAGAGGAATTCCCAGGCCAGAGGGAGACATTTTATTGCCATGTTATGATCTCATCATTGAGTTGAAAGGCAATCTTGTTTCATTTTGGATTCTTTCTTATGTTTATGTCTTATAAGGGCACTTTGAATTTCCAAGCAAATAATAATTTTGAATTAGCTTTTAATCATTGACTTCTAGCACAGTTTTATGATCAGAAACATGCTGTGTGATTTGATTGCTCTCAAATATATTGAGATTTGCTGGAACAAAATAAGTCAGGTTAATTTTTGTAAATGTACCATGCATGCTTAAAATGAATGTATGTACATTTGTTCCTGAGATACAGGTTGATGGACGGATGGCTACATGGATGTGATGGAGATGGTTTACTATCGGGACCTTCCGCATCCTGCTGATGTTTTGTTGCTTAGGATATGAATGGCTGAGCGGAGGCTGTACAACCTGGCACTCTGCTTGGGTATGAGGTTCTTCCTGCCATCCTGCCATCATCCTTTTCATTATTTCAACTATTATTATTCCAGGTTATCAATACTCTGGCTGACCATCGTCATCGTGGGACTGACTTTGGTGGAAGTCCTTGGTTACTTATCATTACTGTGTTTCTGAGAAGTTATAAATTTGCCATCTCCCTCTGCACAAGTTACCTTTGTGTGAGTATACTAACTTTCTGTAGAGGTATACTCCAGCCGTCATTCTTATATTATTATTTCCTAGGTGTCTTTCCTGAAGACTATCTTCCCATCTCAAAATGGACATGATGGATCCACGGATGTACAGCAGAGAGCCAGGAGGTCCAACCGCCGTAGACAGGAAGGTATGGCTCTGTTGGAGTCCCCATAGTGTGGAGCACACAAAGAAAAGAGTTTCTTCCTTTCCAGGAATTAAAATTGTCCTGGAAGACATCTTTACTTTATGGAGACAGGTGGAAACCAAAGTTCGAGCTAAAATCCGTAAGATGAAGGTGACAACAAAAGTCAACCGTCATGACAAAATCAATGGAAAGAGGAAGACCGCCAAAGAACAGTAAGATGTGCCTTGACACAAATACTGTTGTAGGATCATGTGTGTGCATTTCTCTCCCTTCTAGTCTGAGGAAACTAAGCATGAAAGAACGTGAGCACAGAGAAGAGGAGAGGCAGGTGTCAGAGGCAGAGGAAAATGGGAAATTGGATATGAAAGAAATACACACCTACATGTGAGTTCAGAAACTGAACCCCACCCTCTTGGCTTTATCTGATGAAAGTGATTGTAATCCATAGGGAAATGTTTCAACGTGCGCAAGCGTTGCGGCGGCGGGCAGAGGACTACTACAGATGCAAAGTAAGGAGCTTCCTCCCCGCAGTTGCAGGATAACATTCAATTTCTCATGTGTTGGCTTTTTCAGATCACCCCTTCTGCAAGAAAGCCTCTTTGCAACCGGGTAAGTTTGCTTGTTTTCCTTGCTTTTGGACAGTGTGAAAACATTCCCTCCTTTGGCCCTACAGGTCAGAATGGCGGCAGTGGAGCATCGTCATTCTTCAGGATTGCCCTACTGGCCCTACCTCACAGCTGAAACTTTAAAAAACAGGATGGGCCACCAGCCACCTCCTCCAACTCAACAACATTCTATAATTGATAACTCCCTGAGCCTCAAGACACCTTCCGAGTGTGTGCTCTATCCCCTTCCACCCTCAGCGGATGATAATCTCAAGACACCTCCCGAGTGTCTGCTCACTCCCCTTCCACCCTCAGCTCTACCCTCAGCGGATGATAATCTCAAGACACCTGCCGAGTGCCTGCTCTATCCCCTTCCACCCTCAGCGGATGATAATCTCAAGACACCTCCCGAGTGTCTGCTCACTCCCCTTCCACCCTCAGCTCCACCCTCAGCGGATGATAATCTCAAGACACCTCCTGAGTGTGTCTGCTCACTCCCCTTCCACCCTCAGCGGATGATAATCTCAAGAAACTAAGGAAGAATAAATAAATAATATAAAAATAAAATGAATACTGCAGTCCTTATGTTATTGCTTTGTTTCAATATCTGGTATGAT